GCCTCCCGGGTTCAGGCGATTCTCCTGCCTCAGCCTCCTGAGTAGCTGGGATTACAGGTGCCTGCCACAATGCCCAACTAATTTTTGTATTTTTAGTAGAAATGGGGTTTCACCATGTTGGTCAGGCTGGTTTCGAACTCCTGACCTCAGGTGATCCACCCGCCTTGACCTCGCAAAGTGCTTAGATTACAGGCGTGAGTCACCATGCCTGGCCCATAGTGACTTTTAATTTGTCACCCGAGCTAGAACATCTTTAAGAGTGAAGGGGAGCAGTTAGTAATTGCTAGGCAATGGATGTAAATCAGGACTGTCTCTGGCAAACTGGGCTATTTGGTTACTTTATTTCTGATGCAAAATTAATGATCAAAAAGCTGTCCTTGGCCGGGCACAGTGGCTCACACCTGTAATCCCAGTGCTTTGGGAGGCCAAGGCAGGTGGATCATGAGGTCAGGAGTTTGAGACCAGCCTGGCCAACATGGTGAAACATGGTCTCTACTAAAAATACAAAAATTAGCCTGGGGCAGTGGCAGACGCCTGTAATCCCGGCTACTTGGTGGCTGAGGCAGGAGAATCTCTTGAACTCAGGAGGCAGAAGTTGCAGTGTGCCAAGACTGCGCCACAGCACTCCAGCCTGGGCAACAGAGCGAGACACCCTCTCAAAAAAAAAAAAAAAAAAAAGCTGTCTTCAGACCCCTTTCAAGCCCTGTTGAATTCAGTAGTTGGTTTTAGTTTCAGATGATGGGTTAGGTAATGTTTGCATCTCATTGGCTCTTTAATGACAGTTTTCTTTTCATAATAATTGGCCTTTACATAGTAGAAGTTAAAGAAACTTGGTTATTGAAAGGGGAAAAGAAATGCATGCAGAGTAAGAATACTAAAATTAATCTTTGCTTTTAATAGTACAAACGTGTTTGCAAACAATTAAGTTTATCCTGCCAAAAGAAATAGCAGTTCAGATGCTTGTCAAGTGGTACAATGTCCACAGTGCTCCAGGAGGACCCAGTTATCACTCAGAGTGGAATTTATTTGTGACTTGTCTCATGAACGTGATGGGTTTTAACACAGACCGCTTAGCATGGACTAGAAATGTAAGTAAATACAATTGTTTTCTTTATGAGTTTTTTTATCTTTTCTTTTGGGGTTACTTTTCAGTTTGACTTTGAAGGATCACTTTCCCCTGTCATTGCACCCAAAAAAGCAAGGCCTTCTGAGACTGGATCTGATGATGTAAGCATTATTATTTCTTGCTAATATAAATTTGAAACGTAAAACAACTTTTAATTTTTTTTAGAAGTTGAGAGGATTCTATTTTGCAAAGCTGTATTATGAAGCTAAAGAATATGATCTTGCTAAAAAGTAAGTACAAACTGTAACATGTATTCTTTTTTTAATTTACTTTTGTATTACTTTTGAAAAACAGATACGTATGTACTTACCTTAGTGTGCAAGAGAGGGATCCCAGAGCTCACAGATTTCTGGGTCTTCTTTATGAATTGGAAGAAAACACAGAGAAAGCCGTTGAATGTTACAGGGTAAGTTATAGGATTCAAATATAGCCTTTGCATTACTAATCTTTAATTTCTTTTCTGATATTAGCGTTCACTGGAATTAAACCCACCACAAAAAGATCTTGTGTTGAAGATTGCAGAATTGCTTTGTAAAAATGATGTTACTGATGGAAGAGCAAAATACTGGGTTGAAAGGGCAGCGAAACTTTTCCCAGGAAGTCCTGCAATTTATAAACTAAAGGTAAACATACAAAACATAAAGGGAGAAAACTTTCTAATAATTTTTCTTTTTCCCCTCTAAATAGGAACATCTTCTAGATTGTGAAGGTGAAGATGGATGGAATAAACTTTTTGACTGGATTCAGTCAGAACTTTATGTAAGACCTGATGACGTCCATATGAACATCCGGCTAGTGGAGTTGTATCGCTCAAATAAAAGATTGAAGGATGCTGTGGCCCGCTGCCATGAGGCAGAGAGGAACATAGCTTTGCGTTCAAGTTTAGAGTGGAATTCGTGTGTTGTACAGACCCTTAAGGTAGATAAAAGCTATTGGGTCTTTACATTTCTTTTTGTAACTTACTATTCATTCCACAAAATAGGAATATCTGGAGTCTTTACAGTGTTTGGAGTCTGATAAAAGTGACTGGCGAGCAACCAATACAGACTTACTGCTGGCCTATGCTAATCTTATGCTTCTTACGCTTTCCACTAGAGATGTGCAGGAAAGTAGAGAATTACTGGAAAGGTGCGTTGACTTTGAGGAGAATGCTTTAGTATTGTATCATCTGTTTGATATTTTCATATTACAGTTTTGATAGTGCTCTTCAGTCTGCAAAATCTTCTTTGGGTGGAAATGATGAACTGTCAGCTACTTTCTTAGAAATGAAAGGACATTTCTACATGCATGCTGGTTCTCTGCTCTTGAAGATGGGTCAGCATGGTAATAATGTTCAATGGCAAGCTCTTTCTGAGCTGGCTGCATTGTGCTATGTCATAGCATTTCAGGTAAGTCTTCCACTTGTAGGAGCAATTGACATCAAATTAAGATTTTTGATTCTAAAATTATTAGGTTCCAAGACCAAAGATTAAATTAATAAAAGGTGAAGCTGGACAAAATCTGCTGGAAATGATGGCCTGTGACCGACTGAGCCAATCAGGTAATAGTAATATTAAACTAATTTAATTTAAAAGTGATGGAAATAACTTAAATTTTTTTTTCAGGGCATATGTTGCTAAACTTAAGTCGTGGCAAGCAAGATTTTTTAAAAGAGGTTGTTGAAACTTTTGCCAACAAAAGCGGGCAGTCTGTGTTATATAATGCTCTGTTTTCTAGTCAGTCATCTAAGGATACATCTTTTCTTGGTAGCGATGATATTGGAAACATTGATGTACAAGAACCAGAGCTTGAAGATTTGGCTAGATACGATGTTGGTAAGTTATATGTTTCAGAGGAAATGGTCTCCACCCTTAAGCCAATTTTTTTATTTTATTTCAGGTGCTATTCAAGCACATAATGGTAGTCTTCAGCACCTTACTTGGCTTGGCTTACAGTGGAATTCATTGCCTGCTTTACCTGGAATCCGAAAATGGCTAAAACAGCTTTTCCATCATTTGCCCCAGGAAACCTCAAGGCTTGAAACAAATGCACCTGAATCAATATGTATTTTAGATCTTGAAGTAAGCAAAGATTTTAACAAATTAAATATTCTTTTCTAACTTAACTTTTCCTTAAATAAAACAGGTATTTCTCCTTGGAGTAGTATATACCAGCCACTTACAATTAAAGGAGAAATGTAATTCTCACCACAGCTCCTATCAGCCGTTATGCCTGCCCCTTCCTGTGTGTAAACGGCTTTGTACAGAGAGACAAAAATCTTGGTGGGATGCGGTTTGTACTCTGATTCACAGAAAAGCAGTGTAAGTAGTAAAACAAAAATATTGCTTTCACTAAACAATTTTAGTAAATTGAAGTATTTTTTAGACCTGGAAACTCAGCAGAATTGAGACTTGTAGTTCAGCATGAAATAAACACTCTAAGAGCCCAGGAAAAACATGGCCTTCAACCTGCTCTGCTTGTACATTGGGCAAAATGCCTTCAGAAAATGGTGAGTTTTAAAGTATAAGCATTTTTAAAGAATAAAGTTGTGTGCTTTTAACTTTCTTTTTTAGGGCAGGGGTCTTAATTCTTCTTATGATCAACAAGAATACATAGGGAGAAGTGTTCATTATTGGAAGAAAGTTTTGCCATTGTTGAAGATAATAAAGAAGAACAGTATTCCTGAACCTATTGATCCTCTGTTTAAACATTTTCATAGTGTAGACATTCAGGTAACAGAGTTCCTTTATGAATTTATTGGAGACAATTTGACTAAAAACTATTCTGTGTGTTTAGGCATCAGAAATTGTTGAGTATGAAGAAGATGCACACATAACTTTTGCTATATTGGATGCAGTACATGGAAATATAGAAGATGCTGTGACTGCTTTTGAATCTATAAAAAGTGTTGTTTCTTATTGGAATCTTGCACTGGTAAGTAGATGCAGTACTTGAGCTAAAAGTTTCTAATGATTTCATAAAAGCACTATTTGTATAGATTTTTCACAGGAAAGCAGAAGACATTGAAAATGATGCCGTTTTTCCTGAAGAACAAGAAGAATGCAAAAATTATCTGAGAAAGACCAGGGACTACCTAATAAAGATTATAGATGACAGTGATTCAAATCTTTCAGTGGTCAAGAAAGTAAGTAGCAGGTTGTTGTATGTACGTTCTTAGAAAGCCCTTAATTAATGTCTTTTATTTTTAGTTGCCTGTGCCCCTGGAGTCTGTAAAAGAGATGCTTAAGTCAGTCATGCAGGAACTCGAAGACTATAGTGAAGGAGGTCCTCTCTATAAAAATGGTTCTTTGCGAAATGCAGATTCAGAAATAAAACATTCTACACCATCTCCTACCAAATATTCACTATCACCAAGTAAAAGTTACAAGGTAAACAGGAAAGAATGGAATCATTTCATTGTTGCTCTTTTGTTATTTTTATTTTTTTTTTTAGTATTCTCCCAAAACACCACCTCGATGGGCAGAAGATCAGAATTCTTTACGGAAAATGATTTGCCAAGAAGTAAAGGCCATTACGGTAAGTCACTTAATTTCTCTAGCTGTACTTTTTAAAATTATTTGATTTTTTTTTCTTCCAATAGAAACTAAATAGCAGTAAGTCAGCATCCCGTCATCGTTGGCCCACAGAGAATTATGGACCAGACTCGGTGCCTGATGGATATCAGGGGTCACAGACATTTCATGGGGCTCCACTAACAGGTGAGCTGGCAAGTGCATAATCGCATATTTTATGTTTTCTTTCTTTTCTTTTTTTTTTTTTTAGTTGCAACTACTGGCCCTTCAGTATATTATAGTCAGTCACCAGCATATAATTCCCAGTATCTTCTCAGACCAGCAGCTAATGTTACTCCCACAAAGGTAACAAAGGAATAATTTATACATTTATAATTATCAAGAAAATTCACCTTCATTTATGTTTCAGGGTTCTTCTAATACAGAATTTAAGTCAACCAAAGAAGGATTTTCCATCGCTGTGTCTGCTGATGGATTTAAATTTGGCATTTCGGAACCAGGAAATCAAGAAAAGAAAAGTGAAAAGCCTCTTGAAAATGATACTGGCTTCCAGGCTCAGGATATTAGTGGCCAGAAGAATGGCCGTGGTGTGATTTTTGGCCAAACAAGTAGCACTTTTACATTTGCAGATGTTGCAAAATCAACTTCAGGAGAAGGATTTCAGTTTGGCAAAAAAGACCCCAATTTCAAGGGATTTTCAGGTGCTGGAGAAAAATTATTCTCATCACAATGCGGTAAAATGGCCAATAAAGCAAACACTTCCGGTGACTTTGAGAAAGATGATGATGCCTGTAAGACTGAGGACAGCGATGACATCCATTTTGAACCAGTAGTTCAAATGCCTGAAAAAGTAGAACTTGTAACAGGAGAAGAAGGTGAAAAAGTTCTGTATTCACAGGGGGTAAAACTATTTAGATTTGATGCTGAGATAAGTCAGTGGAAAGAAAGGGGCTTGGGGAACTTAAAAATTCTCAAAAATGAGGTCAATGGCAAACCAAGAATGCTGATGCGAAGAGACCAAGTACTAAAAGTGTGTGCTAATCATTGGATAACAACTACAATGAACCTGAAGCCCCTCTCTGGATCAGATAGAGCATGGATGTGGTTAGCCAGTGATTTCTCTGATGGTGATGCCAAACTAGAGCGGTTGGCAGCACAATTTAAAACACCAGAGCTGGCTGAAGAATTCAAGCAGAAATTTGAGGAATGCCAGCGGCTTCTGTTAGACATACCACTTCAAACTCCCCATAAACTTGTAGATACTGGCAGAGCTGCCAAGCTAATACAGAGAGCTGAAGAAATGAAGAGTGGACTGAAAGATTTCAAAACGTTTTTGACAAATGATCAAACAAAAGTCACTGAGGAAGAAAATAAGGGTTCAGGTACAGGTGCAGCCGGTGCCTCAGACACAACAATAAAACCCAATCCTGAAAACACTGGGCCCACATTAGAATGGGATAACTATGATTTAAGGGAAGATGCTTTGGATGATAATGTTAGTAGTAGCTCAGTACATGATTCTCCGTTGGCAAGTAGCCCTGTGAGAAAAAATATTTTCCGCTTTGATGAGTCAACAACAGGATTTAACTTCAGTTTTAAATCTGCTTTGAGTCTATCTAAGTCTCCTGCCAAGTTGAATCAGAGTGGGACTTCAGTTGGCACTGATGAAGAATCTGATGTTACTCAAGAAGAAGAGAGAGATGGACAGTACTTTGAACCTGTTGTTCCTTTACCTGATCTAGTTGAAGTATCCAGTGGTGAGGAAAATGAACAAGTTGTTTTTAGTCACAGGGCAGAACTCTACAGATATGATAAAGATGTTGGTCAATGGAAAGAAAGGGGCATTGGTGATATAAAGATTTTACAGAATTATGATAATAAGCAAGTTCGTATAGTGATGAGAAGGGACCAAGTATTAAAACTTTGTGCCAATCACAGAATAACTCCAGACATGAGTTTGCAAAATATGAAAGGGACAGAAAGAGTATGGGTGTGGACTGCATGTGATTTTGCAGATGGAGAAAGAAAAGTAGAGCATTTAGCTGTTCGTTTTAAACTACAGGATGTTGCAGACTCATTTAAGAAAATTTTTGATGAAGCAAAAACAGCCCAGGAAAAAGATTCTTTGATAACACCTCATGTTTCTCGGTCAAGCACTCCCAGAGAGTCACCATGTGGCAAAATTGCTGTAGCTGTATTAGAAGAAACCACAAGAGAGAGGACAGATGTTATTCAGGGTGATGATGTAGCAGATGCAGCTTCAGAAGTTGAAGTGTCTAGCACATCTGAAACAACAACAAAAGCAGTGGTTTCTCCTCCAAAGTTTGTATTTGGTTCAGAGTCTGTTAAAAGAATTTTTAGTAGTGAAAAATCAAACCCATTTGCATTTGGCAACAGTTCTGCCACTGGGTCTTTGTTTGGATTTAGTTTTAATGCACCTTTGAAAAGTAACGATAGTGAAACTAGTTCAGTAGCCCAGAGTGGATCTGAAAGCAAAGTGGAACCTAAAAAATGTGAACTGTCAAAGAACTCTGATATCGAACAGTCTTCAGATAGCAAAGTCAAAAATCTCTCTGCTTCCTTTCCAATGGAAGAATCTTCAATCAACTACACATTTAAAACACCAGAAAAGGGTAGGTACTTTGTTGTTAAAGTTAAGCACAATTGTTAAAAAATGAAATATTCTTTATTTTCTAGGATTTAATTTTAGCCTTTTTAAATCTAATCCCATGGCCTTTTGGACTAGCACCCCTTCCTCACAGCCTGAGAGCAAAGGTATAGAACTAGCATTCTCAGTATGAGATAACAGCAGTTTTTAGCAGCTGGTAGCCCTTAGGAAAGTATTAATAACTGTGGCTGTATGAAATGAAGTACTTACCACTACAACATGAATGTTAAAGAATGCCAGTTTAAGCAAAGTACCTTTTGACTGGTGGCATGACACCCTTGTTGGTTTGTTTTTTAAAATGTACTGGGATGCTGATTTGTAATGTACTTCATTGCTCTGCTATTTCAGGTCTGCTCAGTGAAGACCTATGTTTTATCTAATGTTTATCTTTAGCCACTAACGTCTGCCAGTATTCACATGTAGTGGCAACGGCATGTATACAGTATGGAAGAGTGTCCCTGTAGGGCTGTTCTTTTGTGCATGGTTTAGAAAAATGTTGTATTTGAAAATGGACCCCATTTTTAACAGCCAGCATTCTACAGCTTGCATATTATATATGTTGCACAGATCATTTTTAGAAGTGTGGCTACTAGAGTGGAACAAGAAGTGGGATCTGTTGAAGGCCTTCAAGAACAGGTTAGGGAAGTGAAACCTCACCCTTAGTGACCAGTAACACATCTTAGCCATGCCAAACAAGTACAATGATAAAATAACAATCTCTGATTTTTTTTTGAGTATACCAGTTTTATTACCAGCTAAGGTAGCTCTTAATCTTTTATTTTAAAGATACGGTCTTTGAGAAATGTGAAAAGTGTTAACTTAAAAGTGGATGTATACTTGCGTACAGTTTCTGTGAGCTCTAGGTTAGGAATCCCTGACCTAAGAACGAATGTGCCTATACACTACTGTAGAACATAGAGCCTTATTCTGTTTTGAATCTGATAATGTCATTGTCCCAAGGGACCTTAGAAATGAAGACTTTAGACATGAGTAAACTGAGGCCAAGAGAGGCTATCTGATTTACCCAAGAGGTCTTTACTGAGTAATAGCAGAAGTGGAACAAGAATCTGTATCTTACGGTGTACTGTTATTTCTCCTAGCTAGGAAATGATACTAGGTTTTCGTTTATAATGAAGGAGAGGGACAAATTTAACATTGTAAAAGGAAGGGCACTGGTTCTGCAGAGCAGTGTCATCCAATAGAAATAAAATATAACCTGTGTATGTAATTTAAAATTGTCATTTGGTGCAATGGCTTGTGCCTATAATCCCAGTTACTTGGGAGGCTGAGGCAGAGGGATCACTTGAGCCCACAAGTTCCAGGCTTCAGTGAACTATGATCACATCACTGCACTCCAGCTCTGGGTGACAAAGCAAGACCGCATCTCAAATAAATACATAAATAAATAAATTTTCTAGTAGCCATATTAAAAAGAATAAAAAGAAACAGTTAAAAAGGGAAACAGATGAAAGTAACTTTATCGATAGATTTGATTTAACTCATTATGTCCAAAATATCATTTTAACTTCTAATTAATATAAAAATTAATGATATTTTACATTATTGTTTTTCACCAAGTCTTCAAAATCCAGTGTGTGTGTTTACACTTACTGTTAGCATGTCTTGATTTGGACTAGCCACCTTGTGAGGTTTTAATAGAATGTGGCTAGGCTACCATATTGGACACCATAGCTCTCAGAATGTTTCCCTGTCACCAGTTGGTATACATGGCATGCTTCATAACTGGCTTACTTTATTAAACTCCTTTAGCCAGAAGTTGTTCTTTACATTAATAGATCAGAACAGGTTGCATATAGAAGTTTTTTCTGTTTCTAATTTTTTGCCCTTTGCATTGATGGTGGCTGGGGATGGGTTGTTTTCAGCCATATGAATGGTCTTAGATTTTATAGTGTTAGCTACCCATAGAGTAACAGTTTTTATTTAATTTTATCTAGTATCATGCTTGAACACAGGCAAACTAGATGCAACTCTAGTCACCTTCCATTCTTGGCAATTGTTAACTTTCCTTACAGGAACTAATCACAGTTGGCTTTGGATTAGTTTCATATGTATACTAATACTTGCTTATGTTTTAAGATTTTTTTCAATTGCTGCAAATGCATGGATATTTTGGTAAACTATTGTATGCTAA